CAACTTACTGAAGCAGAAAGCAGGGTGGAGACTGAATTCAAGGGAAAACATAAGATGTCTGGTACAGCATACAACAGCATTGATTCAGAGGAGGGTGGGAGTACTGAGCCCAGGAGACGGAGAAGGAATGTAAAGCCTGCGAGAGGCTGCTCAGCAATTATCTGGTCCCTTAGCCTACAGGATTAGCAGCTTCCTAACTCAGGCAATTATCTCTCTGGACCTGTTTCTTCTATCTATAAGTTGATGGAATTAGTCTAATGATATCTAAGGTCCCTACTATGTGTACGTCTACTGTGACAAGGTCCTTAGCTGCATGATCTTTAATTCTGACAAAGGTTACTATCACAAATATTTTAACATGTTTATTCTCGTGGTTACTAATCAACAATCTCTGGCACTATTACAACAAACCTTTCAGTATTTACAGAGAAGTTATTTGCCATTCTTAGCAACTGGCCAGTCAACAACTCAACTTTATAGTAAGTTACAGAATTTATTCTGTATATTGTATTCTGTACAATGTATTCCATACATTAATTTATTTTGTGGTAAAACAGTAACTTTTCATTTTAGATGGGAAAACTAGACGAGCTGAGATTCAACCCACGTGAGCGGCTGCAGAGCCGCTACCCTTAACAGCTCTCTCTCGGGATTCTAACATTCCCTTCTGTGACGGAGAGACAGCAGGCCGGGACACGCATCCCAGGACGGATCCACAGCTGGATGGGGAAGGCTGCGCCAGGCGGGCCGGAAGCCTGGCGGTGGCGTGCAGGAGCCCCGCCCTCCTGGGCTGGATTCAGCCGGGGGCGGGGCCGCGGGCGGGGCCTGTGGCAGCGGGAATCCCGACCCCGCCCCTTTCCCCACCCCTCCATTTCTCGCCATGGCCCCTGCACTGCTCCTGATCCCTGCTGCCCTCGCCTCTTTCATCCTGGCCTTTGGCACCGGAGTGGAGTTCGTGCGCTTTACCTCCCTTCGGCCACTTCTTGGAGGGATCCCGGAGTCTGGTGGTCCGGGTGAGCGGGAGGGATCGAGGATGAACTGGGAGGAGGAAGGTGGAGCCGTAGGAGAGGGATTGAGGGCGGGGCTTGGAAACAAATGACAGGGGAAGTCCAAGAGAGGGAACTCGAACCTTGAAAGCGGCCGAGAAGCTACAGGGGAGGGAGACCTGAGTTCTAAATTAGGAACTCAAGGATTAGAGTTTTGGAGAGGCGGGAGAGTGAGGACTGAGGGAGCCGAAAAGGGCGGTGACCGGAGTATTCTAAGTAAAGTGTTTTGTAGAGAGGACTGTTGAGAGGAGAGTGTTAAAAAGAAGGAGCATTTGGAGAACCGAAGTAAGAGGGGCAATCCAGCGTGGCCTCTCCAGCCATGCTTTTTGCAACTGCCTAACATGTGGTGTTCTATAAATCCTCTTCCCCAGGTTTGCAGGAGGCCTAGGGAAGAGGGCAGAAACTAGGGATGGAAAAGTGAGATGGGCACAGCCTAGAGAGGAAGCATTAAGGCTCTTGAAAGCAGTAAGGGACATGGCCTGGGGATCCAAGAGGAGCTTTTGTCTCTTTTTCCCTCAACTTCCTGTAGATGCCCGCCAGGGATGGCTGGCTGCCCTGCAGGACCGCAGCATCCTTGCCCCCCTGGCATGGGATCTGGGGCTCCTGCTTCTATTTGTTGGGCAGCACAGCCTCATGGCAGCTGAAAGAGTGAAGGCATGGACATCCCGGTACTTTGGGGTCCTTCAGAGGTCACTGTATGTGGCCTGCACTGCCCTGGCCTTGCAGGTATGAGGCCCTGGCCTTGCAGGTATGAAATCCTGGCAGTTGAGTCCCCAAGGGACTGGGATACCCAGCCCCTTATCCTTCCACAGCTGGTGATGCGGTACTGGGAGCCCATACCCAAAGGCCCTGTGTTGTGGGAGGCTCGGGCTGAGCCATGGGCCACCTGGGTGCCGCTCCTCTGCTTTGTGCTCCATGTCATCTCCTGGCTCCTCATCTTTAGCATCCTTCTCGTCTTTGACTATGCTGAGCTCATGGGCCTCAAACAGGTGAGGCTCCGAGATCCCTACCTATGACCTCTACTCCATTTCTAAGCTCTTCTCCCTCTCTTAGGTATACTACCATGTGCTGGGGCTGGGCGAGCCTCTGGCCCTGAAGTCTCCCCGGGCTCTCAGACTCTTCTCCCACCTGCGCCACCCAGTGTGTGTGGAGCTGCTGACAGTGCTGTGGGTGGTGCCTACCCTGGGCACGGACCGTCTCCTCCTTGCTTTCCTCCTTACCCTCTACCTGGGCCTGGCTCACGGGCTTGATCAGCAAGACCTCCGCTACCTCCGGGCCCAGCTACAAAGAAAACTCCACCTGCTCTCTCGGCCCCAGGATGGGGAGGCAGAGTGAGGAGCTCACTCTGGTTACAAGCCCTGTTCTTCCTCTCCCACTGAATTCTAAATCCTTAACATCCAGGCCCTGGCTGCTTCATGCCAGAGGCCCAAATCCATGGACTGAAGGAGATGCCCCTTCTACTACTTGAGACTTTATTCTCTGGGTCCAGCTCCATACCCTAAATTCTGAGTTTCAGCCACTGAACTCCAAGGTCCACTTCTCACCAGCAAGGAAGAGTGGGGTATGGAAGTCATCTGTCCCTTCACTGTTTAGAGCATGACACTCTCCCCCTCAACAGCCTCCTGAGAAGGAAAGGATCTGCCCTGACCACTCCCCTGGCACTGTTACTTGCCTCTGCGCCTCAGGGGTCCCCTTCTGCACCGCTGGCTTCCACTCCAAGAAGGTGGACCAGGGTCTGCAAGTTCAACGGTCATAGCTGTCCCTCCAGGCCCCAACCTTGCCTCACCACTCCCGGCCCTAGTCTCTGCACCTCCTTAGGCCCTGCCTCTGGGCTCAGACCCCAACCTAGTCAAGGGGATTCTCCTGCTCTTAACTCGATGACTTGGGGCTCCCTGCTCTCCCGAGGAAGATGCTCTGCAGGAAAATAAAAGTCAGCCTTTTTCTACATATGGCATGCAGTCTGTCAGTGTCTCCCAAGC